TCCACGGTCCCAGCCACTTGGGAGGCTGAGGTGGCAGGATAACTTGAGCCCTGGAGGTCAAGGCTGCAGTGAACGGTGATCACACCACTGCACACCAGCCTGGGGACACAGCCAGACTTTGTCACAAAAAAGCAAAAACAACTGGCCAGTGTATGAGGGGCTCGTGTTTTTTGTTTGTCTGTTTGTTGAGACAGAGTCTCACTCTGTCGCCAGACTGGAATGCAGTGGCACATTCTCGGCCCACTGCAATCTCTGCCTCCTAGGTTCAAGCAATTATCTGCCTCAGCCTCCCAAGTAGCTGGGATTACAGGCGCCCGCCACCACGCCCGGCTAATTTTTTTGTATTTTTAGTAGAGACGGGGTTTCACCACCTTGGCCAGGCTGGTCTTGAACCCCTGACCTCATGATCCACCCGCCTCGGCCTCCCAAAGTGCTGGGATTACAGGCGTGAGCCTCCGCGCCCGGCCAGGGGCGCGCGTTTTTAAAACATGGGAGAGGGAATTGTGCTTCACAATCACCATCAGGTGTCTCGATATCGGGTGCCACGCCGTCCCGCTTCTGAGGCGCGGCGGCCCACTTTGGCAGGCCGAGGCGGGTGGATTACCTGAGGTCAGGAGTTCGAGACCAGCCTGACAAACATGGTGAAACCCCCGTCTCTACTAAAAATACAAAAAATTAGCCGGACGTGGTGGCGCATGCCTGTAATCCCAGCTACTTGGGAGGCTGAGGCAGGAGAATCGCTTGAACCCGGGAGGCGGAGGTTGCGATGAGCCGAGATCGCGCCATTGCACTCCAGCCTGGGAAACAAGAGCGAAACTCCGTCTCAAGAAAAAAAAGGAAAGACCCCCCCTCCTTCTCCCGCCGGAAATACCCTCTTTCAGGACGGCGCGCCTGTGCGGCGCACGCGCGCTCAGTTACTTAGCAACCTCGGCGCTAAGCCACCCCAGGTGGAGCCCAGCAACAACAGAGCCACCGCGTCCCCCACCAATCAGCGCCGACCTCGCCTTCGCAGGCCTAACCAATCAGTGCCGGCGCTGCAAGGAAGTTTCCAGAGCTTTCGAGGAAGGTTTCTTCAACTCAAATTCATCCGCCTGATAATTTTCTTATATTTTCCTAAAGAAGGAAGAGAAGCGCATAGAGGAGAAGGGAAATAATTTTTTAGGAGCCTTTCTTACGGCTATGAGGAATTTGGGGCTCAGTTGAAAAGCCTAAACTGCCTCTCGGGAGGTTGGGCGCGGCGAACTACTTTCAGCGGCGCACGGAGACGGCGTCTACGTGAGGGGTGATAAGTGACGCAACACTCGTTGCATAAATGGTGACACGCTTATGTTTTACTTTTAAACTAGGTCAAAATGCAGATCTTCGTGAAAACCCTTACCGGCAAGACCATCACCCTTGAGGTGGAGCCCAGTGACACCATCGAAAATGTGAAGGCCAAGATCCAGGATAAGGAAGGCATTCCCCCCGACCAGCAGAGGCTCATCTTTGCAGGCAAGCAGCTGGAAGATGGCCGTACTCTTTCTGACTACAACATCCAGAAGGAGTCGACCCTGCACCTGGTCCTGCGTCTGAGAGGTGGTATGCAGATCTTCGTGAAGACCCTGACCGGCAAGACCATCACCCTGGAAGTGGAGCCCAGTGACACCATCGAAAATGTGAAGGCCAAGATCCAGGATAAAGAAGGCATCCCTCCCGACCAGCAGAGGCTCATCTTTGCAGGCAAGCAGCTGGAAGATGGCCGCACTCTTTCTGACTACAACATCCAGAAGGAGTCGACCCTGCACCTGGTCCTGCGTCTGAGAGGTGGTATGCAGATCTTCGTGAAGACCCTGACCGGCAAGACCATCACTCTGGAGGTGGAGCCCAGTGACACCATCGAAAATGTGAAGGCCAAGATCCAAGATAAAGAAGGCATCCCCCCCGACCAGCAGAGGCTCATCTTTGCAGGCAAGCAGCTGGAAGATGGCCGCACTCTTTCTGACTACAACATCCAGAAAGAGTCGACCCTGCACCTGGTCCTGCGCCTGAGGGGTGGCTGTTAATTCTTCAGTCATGGCATTCGCAGTGCCCAGTGATGGCATTACTCTGCACTATAGCCATTTGCCCCAACTTAAGTTTAGAAATTACAAGTTTCAGTAATAGCTGAACCTGTTCAAAATGTTAATAAAGGTTTCGTTGCATGGTAGCATACTTGGTGTTTTGTCATGAAATTCTCTA